AGGCTGGAGTGCAATGGCACGATCTCGGCTCACTGCAACCTCCGCCTCCTGGGTTCAAGCAATCCTCCTGCCTTAGCCTCCCAAGTAGCTGGGAGTACAGGCATGTGCCACAACGCCCAGCTAATTTTTGTATTTTTAGTAGAGATGGGGTTCTGTCATGTTGGCCAGACTGGTCTTGAACTCCTGACCTCAGGTGATCTACCCGCCTCGGCCTCCCAAAGTGCTAGGTGTGAGCCAACATGCCCGTCCTTTTTTTTTTTTTTTTTTTTTTTGAGTCAGAGTCTCACTCTGTCGCCCAGGCTGGAGTGCAATGGCGCTATCTCGGCTCACTGCAACCTCTGCCTCTCGGCCTCAAGCGATTCTCCTGCCTCAGTCTCCTGAGTAGCTGGGACTACAGGCCCGCGCCACAACGCCTGGCTAATTTTTGTATTTTTAGTAGCGACAAGTTTCATCATGTTGGCCAAGGTCGTCTTGAACTCCTGACTCAAGTGATCCACCCGCCTCAGCCTCTCAAAGTGCTGGCATTTCAGGTATAAGCCACTGCACCCAGCAGGAAAGCTGTCTTCAGTAAAAGTATTATATAATGACACCTTGCATTCTGAGAGCAGCTGCTGTTTTCAAGGCTCTTAAAGAGCCTGGACTCTGGAGACAAAGGGGCCTCCAGAGGGGTCCACGCCTAGCTCCATCACTGTGTGACCCTGGGCAGCTCACTTCGCCTCTCTGAGCTTTTGTTTCCGCATCTGTAAAATGGGGGCATGGATGATGAGGTGGTCCCCACCCTCTAGGGTGGCTGGAAAATTATGTGTGGGAGCCATGAGCACATAGTGTCCGGCACGTGCCAGTGCTCAGTCAATGAGATTTGTCATTTCTTCAGTCAACAAATATTTATTTTTGAGCTGCTGCTGTGTGCATCATGAGCTGGGAGCTGGGGAGACAGTCAGTGGTGAGGGAAACTAAAGTGATCCCTGCCCTCTGAGCTGACGCTCCACAGATGCTGAAGAAAATGAGTCAGTGCACTGTGGGCAGTGTTCGGGACTGCCTCACGCTGTGCAGAGAAACAAAGAAGGGAGATCGGAGCGCAGGAGGTGCGTGGCTGTGTTATTTGTTTGTTTTGAGATCACTCTTTTAATCGATGCTTTTTTCCCCCAGGCACCTAAGAAAGCAAAGAAGAGAGCCGGGGGCGCCAACTCCAACGTGTTCTCCATGTTCGAACAGACCCAAATCCAGGAATTTAAGGAGGTGGGTGCAGCTATTGAATCATCCGCCTGGATAGGCTGAGCTGCCAATCACTTCCCTTCCACAGGCCTTCACTATCATGGACCAGAACAGGGATGGCTTCATTGACAAGAACGATCTGAGAGACACCTTTGCTGCCCTTGGTATGTCACCCTCTCTAGCCCTGCATGAGGGTCGGAGTCCCTGAGTGTGTGTTTCCTACCCTAGGGCGAGTGAACGTGAAAAATGAAGAAATTGATGAAATGATCAAGGAGGCTCCGGGTCCAATTAACTTTACTGTGTTCCTCACAATGTTTGGGGAGAAACTTAAGGGTAAGGTCGTGTGTGTGTGTGTGTGTCTGTGTCCAGTACATGTAAGCCCTGTGTTCCGTTTCAGGAGCGGACCCTGAGGAAACCATTCTCAACGCATTCAAAGTGTTTGACCCTGAAGGCAAAGGGGTGCTGAAGGCTGATTAGTGAGTGGGGTCTGTGGGGGAGGAAGGGGGTTTGACACCAACACCTGCTTTCCTTTCTCTGCAGCGTTCGGGAAATGCTGACCACGCAGGCGGAGAGGTTTTCCAAGGAGGAGGTAATGGGGTCCTTCAAGCACTCCCTCTAACCCGTCCTTAGCACGTGTTGCTGGCTCATTGCAGGTTGACCAGATGTTCGCCGCCTTCCCCCCTGACGTGACTGGCAACTTGGACTACAAGAACCTGGTGCACATCATCACCCACGGAGAAGAGAAGGACTAGGAGGGGGCTCGCTGCTGCGCCCTGGGCTCGTCTTTGCAGAGTGGTCCCTGCCCTCATCTCTCTCCCCCGAGTACCGCCTCTGTCCCTACCTTGTCTGTTAGCCATGTGGCTGCCCCATTTATCCACCTCCATCTTCTTTGCAGCCTGGGTGGCTATGGGTACTTCGTGGCCGCACATCCTACAGTTGGAAATCCATCCAGAGGCCATGTTCCAATAAACAGGAGGTCGTGTATTTGGTCACGACATTTCTCTGACAAACAGTGC